CTTCTTGGCCACGACATTCATTGTTCTTTACTCCCCTGGGTCCGTTCCCCGTGTTTCTCCTTTGCAGTTCAACTGCTCTTCTGTTTAACTGTCTGTCTGCCCCACCACAGTGTGGTAGCCTCCATGGGACATACCACGTGTGGTTCCTTGGTCTTCACATTTCCAGCATCCCAGATATTTCCTGCAACATGGCAGACACCCATGCATATATAAATGAGAAAGAAGTATGTATGAATATATATAATAAAATAATTTATTTCTGTCACAAAAGGTCTGAGACACATCCTCCACTCATGGTGACATGGGACTGTCCCCAGTGTTTCTGGATGCATGAGAATGGTAGGGCAAGAGAGAGAACGAAGCCTCTTAGTCCCTTTCCTTCTACTACAAACACCTTAGGGATGCGAGCCTGGGGAGAGAGGGAAAACCCCGGGTGGCCTTGCATGTGCCTGACTCAGTGTGCACGTCCCTTGCTGCCCAAGTCCCTTGTCCATGTGCCTTGCTGTCCGCCTTCTGTCCCTGCAGAGCTGTGCAAGGAGACATCATGACTTCCTTCTGTGCTGCTGACTAGGAGTCAGCCAGTAAGTCCGAAGATCAGTCTTCCCAGAGTTGAAGTGGGAGAGACTGTGAGGAGGAGCCCGCGGCGCGGTCTATGGCCTCCGACGGGGAGGTCCTTGAGGTTCCTGTCCTTCTCCTAACAGGTGGTGACACAGCCATGGCCTTGCTGTCGTGGGGGTCCCAGACAGGGGAGGAAGGAGGGCCATAGAGGGGAGGAGGACCTAGTGAACATGGAGTGAGTTTTGAAGGGGGAAACTATTTGTGGTATTTGAGTCCCGGAGGCATATGAAACCGCCCACAGAAGACACATTCCGAAGTCTTCAGTGGGAACCTGGGAGAGGGTAGAGAACTGCGCGGCGCGGCATGGGGTGGGGCTAGGAGAGGCGCCACAGCCCACTAGGCAGGCACCGACCTCACTGCGCATGTCCACTGGGTGTCTTCCCCTCGGCCCCTTTTCCCACGTGGTGAATGCCCTGGAGTTGTGAGGGTGTGAGGGTCGCGTTCCTGCTGTCTGGACTTTTTCTGTCCCACTGAGACGCAGCTGGTAGGTCCGCAGGCCAGTCCTCCCAAGGGTTGAAGTGTGAGTGCGTGTGAGGAGGAGCCAGTGGCTGTCCGGAGCGTGGGAAAGCATAGCCCGTGGCCTCAGAGGCCGAAGGGTCTCAAGGTGATCGTCCTTCTCCTCGTGAGGTGGCACTGGCATTTACCAATTCACAGTATTCTGTTTGCAGTGTGAAATATGATTTGGCGAGGAAGATCAACATATAGGCCTAGGCCGAGGAGAAGTGTACCACCTCCTGAGCTGATTGGGCCTATGCTGGTGAGTGCCTTAACCTTTGATGTTTTCTATTAACACACACACACACACACACCCCTGGTTCCAGGAGCCCGGTGATGAGGAGCCTCAGCAAGAGGAACCACCAACTGAAAGTCGGGATCCTGCACCTGGTCAGGAGAGAGAAGAAGATCAGGGTGCAGCTGAGACTCAAGGTGCTGGGAAGGGAAAGAAAGAATGTCTATGGCTGCTTCAATCGACAACCTTTGTATTTTTTAGTGCCTGACCTGGAAGCTGATCTCCAGGAGCTGTCTCAGTCAAAGACTGGGGGTGAATGTGGAAATGGTCCTGATGACCAGGGGAAGATTCTGCCAAAATCAGAACAATTTAAAATGCCAGAAGGAGGTATGCTATCCATTATTATGTGCTTTCTGTTTTAATGTTCCCTCCTGTTATATTTCTATTATAGGTGACAGGCAACCACAGGTTTAAATGAAGACAAGCTGAAACAACACAAAACTGTTTTTATCTAAGATATTTGACTTAAAAATATCGAAATAAACTTTTGCAGCTTTCTCCAAAGAAGTCTTGCACATTTTTTGTTCATTTTATTC